GCCTTGACCTCCTGGGCTTAAGTGATCCTCCCACTTCAGACTCCCAGCCAGTAGCTGGGACTACAGGCACGCGCCAACACGCCTGGCTAATTTTTTCATTTTCATTTTTAGTAGAGACAGGGTCTTGCTATGTTGCCCAGGCCTGTCTGGAACTCTTGACTTCAAGCGATCCTCCCGCCTCGGCCTCCCAAAGTGCTGGGATGACAGGCGTGAGCCACCGCGCCGGGTCTCATTTAAATTTATAGGAAACTTGTGGTAAAAATAGCAAAACTCAACAAGCAAATATACATCAAGTGAGTGACATTTTATTTCTACATCAGATAAGTCAGCTTTTGCTTTTAGACAGGGAGACAGCTGTTCTACCAGCTGCTTTAAAATAAAAATGCAGAACTAACGCAGCGAAGGGAAGGAAAGTGTGGCTGGGAATGTCCAGTCAGCTGGAGGGGCTTGGAGCTCGGCGTTGGCTGGGAGCATTTTTATTGCTGCCGGGAGGAGGAAGGGGAAGCGGGGGAAGCGGGGGAGGCGGGGGGGCAGCGTGTTGTAAAATCAGTTTGAAGTAAACAAAAAGTTATGTTTTCCGAGGGGCCAGCAGCGCGGAGAGCAGGCCTAGCCCGCTGCCGGGAAGGCGGGTCTGTCCAGTAGAGACCGGAACGCCGCGCAGGCTCAGCAAAGGGCTAAGGCTGGAGCCGGGGAAGCTGCCTCTAGGTTAGCGAAGGGTAAAGGAAGTCAGACACTGACGCGAGTGGCCTCCCGATCCCGCAGTCGAGTGGAGAACCGAGTCCCGACCTAAGGTCGAATCATCAGGCGTCCCCGTCACCCAACAACCCACTCAGGCACTTCCGGTAAGAAATCTAGTGCCCTTGGCTCGGAACCTGCGTCGTAGTGCGCAAGCGCCCCGGGCCTGGAGACGGCCGCGGATGCCGAGGGAGGGGGCGTGTGAGCCGAAGAGGAAAGCGTCCTCTGCGCCTGCGCTCTCTGCGCTGCCCGGTGGGGCGGGGAAAGAAGCCCTGAGCCGGGATCTGGCACTCCCAGGACTCCCGGCCGGGGTAGCTCTTCACTCCTCAGCGCGACGTCGTGTCGAGTTCCCAAAAAGCTCCGCAGGGGCTGTAGGGAGGTAAGAGCCCCCCGTGACCGGTCGTCTCGGCCTTCTGTTCAGTCTGTTGTGCTATCTGGTTTAGGTTGAAGCATATGAAGAAAACACCAGCCTTGAACAGATACGTAGCAGGAAAAGCGAGGATCTTACAAGCCTGCTGAAAGGCTCCTGGGGACATCCAGGGGTCCTGAGACCACAGTTTGAGAAAGCTGATTTAACCATTTTTGGATTGGTGGGCTGTTAGGTTGTTTAAAATTTTACACTGTTACAACCCTTGCAACAGTGAAAGTTCTTTGTGATGTTTTCTGGTGTATGCGTGCTAGTGTTTTTTCTGTAAGTAGAATTGCTAGGTCATAGAGTTTTGCTTTTTTTTAAGTTTGTTAAACACATTACTTTTGATGCCTGTATAATTTGCTTTTGTGCACTAATGTTGGTGTTTAGATTGTTTCAACTAATGATTTGGTGAAATATCTTTGCATGTTTTTAGTTGTTTTGAATTATTTTCTTTTTGAGGGGGCTGGGGGGAGTCCAGTAAAAACCAGACAACTGCCAGATACATTTTAAGAGAGCTTTAACACATGGATTCTTTTCTAAAATTTCTAAAAAGATAATTGTTAGATCAAATATTAGGAATCTTTCTCAGGCTATTGGTACATATTGTCACATTGTTTTCATGGGAGATAGTACCAGTTTGTTTCCTGTCAGCAGTGTCTGACATGCTTTAAAAAAAAAAATCACACCCTTACCAACATCGAGTACTTTTATTATTTTAAAAAATTGTTTCAATTTAGCAGGCAATAAATGGTATATGTTCTAATTCTCATTACTTTGATAGTGCACTGAATAATTTTCATAATCTTACTAGTTGTCTGTTGATGTTATTTGCTCGTTTATAGTCCAGTATCCAAGTGTTTTTCTAACACATTTTTATCTTCTTAAATATATTGTAAGGAAACGTGCTGTACTTTGTTTGTTTGTTTTTTAAGACAGAGTCTCGCTCTTTCGCCAGGCTGGAGTGCAGTGGCGTGATCTCGGCTCACTGTAACCTCTGCCTCCCGGGTTCAAGGGATTCTCCTGCCTCAGCCTCCTGAGTAGCTGGGACTACAGGCACGCGCCCCCATGCCCAGCTAATTTTTGTAGTTTAGTAGAGACAGGGTTTCACCATGTTGGCCAGGATGGTCTCGATCTCCTGACCTTGTGATCCGCCTGCCTCGGCCTCCCAAAGTGCTGGGATTGCAGGTACGAGCCACCTCACCCGACCTTAGGAAACGTGCTGTACTTTTTTTTAAAGGAAAACAACAAAATTATGTTTTCTCGGTTTACAAGAGCACATGCCTTTTTTTTTTAAATTTATTTTATTTTTATTGATTTAGTTTTTTGAGATGGAGTCTCGCTGTGTCGCCAGGCTGGAGTGCAGTGGCACCATCTCGGCTCACTGCAACCTCCGCCTCCTGGGGTTCAAGCGATTCTCCTGCTTTAGCCTCCCAAGTAGCTGGGGCTACAGGCACGTGCCACCACGCCCAGCTAATTTTTTTTTTTTTTTTTTTTTGTATTTTTAGTAGAGACAGGGTTTCACCATGTTGGCCAGGATGATCTCGATCTCTTGACCTTGTGATCTGCCCACCTCAGCCTCCCAAAGTGCTGGGATTACAGGCATGAGCCACCACGCTGGCCAAGTATATGCTTATAAAAAAAAAGTAAAATAGTATGAAGACATATCATGTAGCTCTGAAAGGCTTACATAATCCCATTCCTAGATTTATAGTATTACTAACATCATTAATGTTTGTTCCTTCATATTTTTTTACTATGCATTTGTTAATTTTTTTTACAACTTATTTGTAAAAATAGGTTTGCACTATGCATAAAGTTTTGTGATTTGATTTTCTTTCATTTAACATTATATATTGGATATTTTTCTACTGAAGTACATATAACTGGGCAAAGTTTTATCCTGAGTGGTTTTAGGAACATGAGTTGTGATCTTTAGTTATCTGATGGCAGGCTCTTGTCCTCTTCTAAATATATTCTCTTCCTAGGTGATCTCATCCATTAACAGCTGTGTGTTGCCAGTTCCCAAATCTTTATCTATCTCAGACTTCTCTCCTGCATTCCAGATTCTTATATTCAGCTGCCTTTTGGATATCTCTCCCAGGATGTTCTCAAGGTACTTCAAACAGTCCAAACGTGAACTCATGTAATGAAATATTATTATACTTTCTATTTTTTAGGCATACAAGAATTAAATTCTGAATAAGTCTGCAGGTAGGATGGACAGTTATTTTAAAGCAGCTGTCAGTGACTTGGACAAACTCCTTGATGATTTTGAACAGAACCCAGGTTTGTTGATTTTCCATTTTTGCCGCTAATGGGTCTCCCGAATAACACTGTTTCTCTATTTCAGATGAACAAGATTATCTCCAAGATGTACAAAATGCATATGATTCTAACCACTGCTCAGTTTCTTCAGAGTTGGCTTCCTCACAGCGAACTTCATTGCTCCCAAAAGACCAAGAGTGCGTTAATAGTTGTGCCTCATCAGAAACAAGCTATGGAACAAATGAGAGTTCCCTGAATGAAAAAACACTCAAGGGACTTACTTCTATACAAAATGAAAAAAATGTAACAGGACTTGATCTTCTTTCTTCTGTGGATGGTGGTACTTCAGATGAAATCCAGCCGTTATATATGGGACGATGTAGTAAACCTATCTGTGATCTGATAAGTGACATGGGTAACTTAGTTCATGCAACCAATAGTGAAGAAGATATTAAAAAATTATTGCCAGATGATTTTAAGTCTAATGCAGATTCCTTGATTGGATTGGATTTATCTTCAGTGTCAGATACTCCCTGTGTTTCTTCAACAGACCATGATAGTGATACTGTCAGAGAACAACAGAATGATATCAGTTCTGAATTACAAAATAGAGAAATCGGAGGAATCAAAGAATTGGGTATAAAAGTAGATACAACACTTTCAGATTCCTATAATTACAGTGGAACAGAAAATTTAAAAGATAAAAAGATCTTTAATCAGTTAGAATCAATTGTTGATTTTAACATGTCATCTGCTTTGACTCGACAAAGTTCCAAAATGTTTCATGCCAAAGACAAGCTACAACACAAGAGCCAGCCATGTGGATTACTAAAAGATGTTGGCTTAGTAAAAGAGGAAGTAGATGTGGCAGTCATAACTGCCGCAGAATGTTTAAAAGAAGAGGGCAAGACAAGTGCTTTGACCTGCAGCCTTCCGAAAAATGAAGATTTATGCTTAAATGATTCAAATTCAAGAGATGAAAATTTCAAATTACCTGACTTTTCCTTTCAGGAAGATAAGACTGTTATAAAACAATCTGCACAAGAAGACTCAAAAAGTTTAGACCTTAAGGATAATGATGTAATCCAAGATTCCTCTTCAGCTTTACATGTTTCCAGTAAAGATGTGCCGTCCTCATTGTCCTGTCTTCCTGCGTCTGGGTCTATGTGTGGATCATTAATTGAAAGTAAAGCACGGGGTGATTTTTTACCTCAGCATGAACATAAAGATAATATACAAGATGCAGTGACTATACATGAAGAAATACAGAACAGTGTTGTTCTAGGTGGGGAACCATTCAAAGAGAATGATCTTTTGAAACAGGAAAAATGTAAAAGCATACTCCTTCAGTCATTAATTGAAGGGATGGAAGACAGAAAGATAGATCCTGACCAGACAGTAATCAGAGCTGAGTCTTTGGATGGTGGTGACACCAGTTCTACAGTTGTAGAATCTCAAGAGGGGCTTTCTGGCACTCATGTCCCAGAGTCTTCTGATTGTTGTGAAGGTTTTATTAATACTTTTTCAAGCAATGATATGGATGGGCAAGACTTAGATTACTTTAATATTGATGAAGGCGCAAAAAGTGGCCCACTAATTAGTGATGCTGAACTTGATGCCTTTCTGACAGAACAGTATCTTCAGACCACTAACATAAAGTCTTTTGAAGAAAATGTAAATGACTCTAAATCGCAAATGAATCAGATAGATATGAAAGGCTTAGATGATGGAAACATCAATAATATATATTTCAATGCAGAAGCAGGAGCTATTGGGGAAAGTCATGGTATTAATATAATTTGTGAAATAGTTGATAAACAAAATACAATAGAAAATGGCCTTTCTTTAGGAGAAAAAAGCACTATTCCAGTTCAACAAGGGTTACCTACCAGTAAGTCTGAGATTACAAATCAATTATCGGTCTCTGATATTAACAGTCAATCTGTTGGAGGGGCCAGACCTAAGCAATTGTTTAGCCTTCCATCAAGAACAAGGAGTTCAAAGGACCTGAATAAGCCAGATGTTCCAGATACAATAGAAAGTGAACCCAGCACAGCAGATACCGTTGTTCCAATCACTTGTGCTATAGATTCTACAGCTGATCCACAGGTTAGCTTCAACTCTAATTACATTGATATAGAAAGTAATTCTGAAGGTGGATCTAGTTTCGTAACTGCAAATGAAGATTCTGTACCTGAAAACACTTGCAAAGAAGGCTTGGTTTTGGGCCAGAAACAGCCTACTTGGGTTCCTGATTCAGAAGCTCCAAACTGTATGAACTGCCAAGTCAAATTTACTTTTACCAAACGGCGACACCATTGCCGAGCATGTGGGAAAGTAAGTTATAAAAATCTTTTAAGTCTTTTGTTCAAAGACAAATTTGATATTTTATTCTTTATAGGTATTTTGTGGTGTCTGTTGTAATAGGAAGTGTAAACTGCAATATCTAGAAAAGGAAGCAAGAGTATGTGTAGTCTGCTATGAAACTATTAGTAAAGGTGAGTATTAACTTGATATATTTTCTTCCAGTAGATTTTAACACTATTGTTTTCCCCTTTATAGCTCAGGCATTTGAAAGGATGATGAGTCCAACTGGTTCTAATCTTAAGTCTAATCATTCTGATGAATGTACTACTGTCCAGCCTCCTCAGGAGAACCAAACATCCAGTATACCTTCACCAGCAACTTTGCCAGTCTCAGCACTTAAACAACCAGGTGTTGAAGGTAATAGAAGAAAACTGTGTCTTAGACTAAAGTTCAAATGTTTTACTTTTTCAATTGATTCTAGGACTATGTTCCAAAGAACAGAAGAGAGTATGGTTTGCAGATGGTATATTGCCCAATGGTGAAGTTGCAGATACAACAAAATTATCATCTGGAAGTAAAAGATGTTCTGAAGACTTTAGTCCTCTCTCACCTGATGTGCCTATGGTAAGGAATTCAAAGAATAACTTAATTGACTAATTTGTTATTTTTTTTATTACATATTTTACAGACAGTAAACACAGTGGATCATTCCCATTCTACTACAGTGGAAAAGCCAAACAATGAGACAGGAGATATTACAAGAAATGAGATAATTCAGAGTCCTATTTCTCAGGTTCCATCAGTGGAAAAATTGTCTATGAACACAGGAAATGAGGGGTTACCTACTTCTGGTTCATTTACACTAGATGATGATGTTTTTGCAGAAACTGAAGAACCATCTAGTCCTACTGGTGTCTTAGTTAACAGCAATTTACCTATTGCTAGTATTTCAGATTATAGGTTACTGTGTGATATTAACAAGTATGTCTGCAATAAGATTAGTCTTCTACCTAATGATGAGGACAGTTTGCCCCCACTTCTGGTTGCATCTGGAGAAAAGGGATCAGGTAGGGAAGCAGTTATTTAAATTTAAAAAGATATCCTGATTAATATATTACTTTCATCATTTAGTGCCTGTAGTAGAAGAACATCCATCTCATGAGCAGATCATTTTGCTTCTTGAAGGTGAAAGCTTTCATCCTGTTACATTTGTCCTAAATGCTAATCTACTCGTGAATGTCAAATTCATATTTTGTAAGTAATAATTTATCCTTATTTGCTTAATTACATTAATAGTTATATTCTTTTATCATCTAAGATTCCTCAGACAAATATTGGTACTTTTCAACCAATGGATTGCATGGCTTGGGACAGGCAGAAATTATTATTCTATTGTTATGTTTGCCAAATGAAGATACTATTCCTAAGGACATCTTCAGACTATTTATCACCATATATAAGGATGCTCTAAAAGGTATGGCATTTTATTTTGAACTGTTCAGACTGTAAAATCTTTTTACTAATGATTTTATTTGCAGGAAAATACATAGAAAACTTGGACAATATTACCTTTACTGAGAGTTTTCTCAGTAGCAAGGATCACGGAGGATTCCTGTTTATTACACCTACTTTTCAGAAACTTGATGATCTCTCATTACCAAGTAATCCTTTTCTTTGTGGAATTCTTATCCAGAAGCTTGAGATTCCCTGGGCAAAGGTTTTTCCTATGCGTTTAATGTTGAGATTGGGTGCAGAATATAAAGGTAAGTTTTAGAGTAATAAGTTAAATTGCATAGATAGTAACCAGTTTTCCTTTCTTATGTATAGCATATCCTGCTCCTCTAACAAGCATCAGAGGCCGAAAACCTCTTTTTGGAGAAATAGGACACACTATTATGAACTTACTTGTTGTGAGTAATTGAACTATTTTATTAGGTATTTTGTAGTTTATGGTAATGCAATTATTCTATGTAGGACCTTCGAAATTACCAGTATACCTTGCATAATATAGATCAACTGTTGATTCATATGGAAATGGGAAAAAGCTGCATAAAAATACCACGGAAAAAGTACAGTGATGTAAGTATAATTGTTTTATTCAAATGACAATTAAATAAATGTTGTTGTTTTTGTTTTTTTCCAGGTAATGAAAGTACTAAATTCTTCCAATGAGCATGTCATTAGCATTGGAGCAAGTTTCAGTACAGAAGCAGATTCTCATCTAGTCTGTATACAGAATGATGGAATTTATGAAACACAGGCCAACAGTGCCACTGGCCATCCTAGAAAAGGTGAGCATCTTGGTTCCTAGTGCTAATTTACATAAAACAAATAATTGTTGTATTTCTTGATCAGTGACAGGTGCAAGTTTTGTGGTATTCAATGGAGCTCTAAAAACATCTTCAGGATTTCTTGCTAAGTCCAGCATAGTTGAAGGTATGAATTTCATTTTTAATGGTGTTTTAATGAAAAGAAATGTGAAACTTAGTCTCATTTCTAGATGGCTTAATGGTACAAATAACTCCAGAGACCATGAATGGCTTGCGGCTAGCTTTACGAGAACAGAAAGACTTTAAAATTACATGTGGGAAAGTTGATGCAGTAGACCTGAGAGAATACGTGGATATCTGCTGGGTAGATGCTGAAGAAAAAGGAAACAAAGGGTAGGAATTTTTTTATTCTAAAATATAATTGAATAATTCTATTGTATTATGTTTTATTTCATAGAGTTATCAGTTCAGTGGATGGAATATCATTACAAGGATTTCCAAGTGAAAAAATAAAACTGGAAGCAGATTTTGAAACCGATGAGAAGATTGTAAAATGTACCGAGGTAACTAAGAAAGAAGGTCCCTTTACATGCTGCATGACTTGTTTCCTAATTAAATACATTTCAGGTGTTCTACTTTCTAAAGGACCAGGATTTATCTATTTTATCAACTTCTTATCAGTTTGCAAAAGAAATAGCCATGGCTTGTAGTGCTGCGCTGTGCCCTCACCTGAAAACTCTAAAAAGTAATGGGATGAATAAAATTGGACTCAGAGTTTCCATTGACACTGATATGGTGAGGCATGTTTTTGTGATGTATTTTTGAAAATTTTCTTATCAAGAATTTTTTTTTTTTCTAGGTTGAATTTCAGGCAGGATCTGAAGGCCAACTTCTGCCTCAGCATTATCTAAATGATCTTGATAGTGCTCTGATACCTGTGATCCATGGTGGGACCTCCAACTCTAGTTTACCATTAGAAATAGAATTAGTGTTTTTCATTATAGAACATCTTTTTTAGTGAAAGAATGTGCCATATTACATATTGCAACCTAATTTGTTAAAACTAACTCCAGCACTAAAGCTGAAATGCCACAAACACTAAAAGTATAAATATGTCTGATTTTTGAAACACATAAGCTTTGCTCTTTAGGCAGGAATGATCTTTTCAAATCATTAGCACAATATTTAAATATCTAAAAATTTAAGAGATCCATACTTTCTGTAGCTTTACAATTAATTTAAGTACTAAAAAGACAAGGATTTCTTTTAAGAAATTTATAGCATTTACTGTGTTATTTAAATGCTAAGCCAAAGTATCTGCACTTAGGTATACCTCTTTATGCCAATAATGATTTTAATGAAGGCTCTTTTCAGATGTAACCTTATGAAGGAAATATCTGCTTTGTGTATATGCCAGTTAGAATACTGGTTTCTAAAGTCTGTCAAATTGTATTTCAGTGGCACAAAAACCAGTTTTGAGGTCTTAGACTTATAATTCTTTGAATAAAACTGATAACTTATTTGTATAATTGGAGTGGAGACCTACCTCCATAATTAGATAAACTCTTTTTGGATTATAATCAGAATTTTGCCTTTTTTCTTCTCAAATTATTACATATGTATGTATTATATATCCACATATATAGTTTTCCCTGATTAAATGGATATTAAAATAATTGCGGGTGCTTCAGGACTTTTTGCTTCTATATTTAAGTATATTGTTTTTATAGCAAGAACATATTCTGAATGTTTTATAAATCTTTAATAATTTATATGTAGGTAATATTTTTGTATCACAATGCATTATTTTTTTCCTCCTTTCCTTCCAAACTATACCACTGTATTTACCACTTCTAAGAGTGACTGACGACGGGCCAGATGACCCTTGAAGTAGTCATTATGTAGCAATAAATGAAGCCTGAAACAGGTTTTTTTACTTCCACTTTAATCCTTAGAAATTTCTTGGCAACTTCGCATATTTTCATTGACACCAGTGTATAAGTATAAATTTAAATGAACTAATTACTTTTGCATATTTTAAATTCTTTATATGGTAGTTATTTTTTATAACAGGATATTAACATAAGTTAAATCCTATGTATTTGAAATTGTTACAGAGCTTTCCTCTTTACTTCAAACAGCAAAAAAGTGGGGGGCATATTGTAGTCCTGTCATTTAAGTTATGTAAAAAATTTAATCATTATTTTGATGCTTTAAACATTCTCATGTGTAATATATGTTTTTGTATCAAAAACACTCATATATTTCAAGAAAAAGAAATTATGTTAAATAGCCCTGTTTTAAGAAAAATATTTATGAAGCATCTCAACTTGAAGATCAAGTCAAAGTTATAACTCAGGATCTGAGGTCTCAAGCTAGGAGAGACTGAGAATTTTAATCAGTTTGGGCATATAGTTTGGACTGAATCACATCTGTAGTACTTAGCCAAAGACAATTTGGAGGAGAATATCAGCCTTCTGGAAGTAGCTACTTCCTGAACAATGTAAAGTGTCGCAGATATTCAATAAAATGGCAACCTGTTATAATTTGTGAAATTTATTGAAATGGTGTAAGATGAAAACAATTGCATATCAAACCCAATTTATGTTTTCTAAATATAGTGTATGTATTCTGCCATGTAAGTAATTGAACAGTCTTAAAATAACCAAATGGTAGAGGGCTGTTCCATGATGGGACAGCTTTGGATTTGTTTTCATAAAATCTCTATATTCAATAAAAATTGGAATTATGTGCCTGAAGTTTGGAGGCACATTTTGAAGTATTCTTTGTAGACATATAGTATGTTTCTGAATGTGTTTGTTACTTATTTGGTCATTGGTACTTAATTTGAAATTTTAATTTTTTAAGAGAAGAAATAGAATGGTTCTTTGTACTCAGTCTGCAATGATCTATTTTTGGCTTATGTCTTTTAATACTACTCTCTTTCTCTGAATTTTGAAATATGAAGTAAAATCTAGCCCATTTGTTTTATGCAGCTATTCAACAAACTTTGTGTGTTCGTATACTTGCTACATGCAGAGCACTTTACCAGGTTTCTAAGCAAAAATTTCTAAAAATGATTAATTGTTCTGACAGAATTAGGCGTAGTTCTTTATCAACATTTATGGATTCCATGCCACAAGTAGTATGCGCTTAAGTGCAGAGCATGCCAAGAGAAAGAGTAGGATTTGGCCCTGTAGGAGCAAAGATTCAATTGTGGGAAACTACTTGTTTCTGAAAATTGCATGCTAGGATATTTACATCATGTTCCTGTTGAAAACAATTCCTGATTAAAATACAAGAATAATCTTAAAACATCAAAGAGATTTTCCAGACAATAAGGAATGCCAAGTCCAAAAGTAAAGAGAATAAGAGAAGCAAGCATGTACCCTTACTCTGACAACCTTATGAGTGAGGGGGACAGAAATTAAAGTTCAGGGCCCATATAAGGTGATGAACCTAACAGGAGACCCTCCACACAATAGGCTGAGACTCCCAAATACTTTCACCTTTAGGATGATAATGAATCAGAGGTGGAAGAACCAATGTAAAAGAACAGGCAAGTTTAGAATTGCCCCAGTGATCTAAAGAATCTTAAGCACTGAGCTTCCTTTAAGGTGTTCCCACACTAGTAATGCCTCCAGGTGACAGAGAAAATAAAATGTAAATACTTTTCATGGAAAAGTAATTTCATTGTAGGCCTCAAATTACTTTTCAAATATGTCTAGTAACACATAGTAAAAAGTAGTCATATAAGGAAACTAGATTCCAGAGGCAAGAATTACTTGAAGCAATGAAAACAAACTCACAGATATAGGTATTAGATTTGTTTTCTTTGTTTAAGGAAATAAGGTGTGTGAATGTACTTGCAGGAAATGGGAAACTATACGATAAAAAGTTGTGGAGCTAATCTGGAAAAGAACTGAATATAAACATTACAAGAATATACATAAAAACTGCACTTTAAAACTCAGTAAATAGATGTAATAGAATGTAGCCAATTGGGGTAGTTTATAAACTGGAAGATAACTCAGGAGAAACTATTCACAGTGCACCATGGGAGAAACAGCTGGAAAAAAAAACAGAAGACCTGTAGAGAATACAGTGAAAAATCCTAAGTGCTTCATTAGCTGTGAGAGGAGAGGCAAGAATAGGACAGAGCAAATACTTAGATAGAATGCAGAATTTTAAAAACTGATGAAAGACATGACCCCACACATTCTAGAAGCCAGACAAATCCCAAACAGAATAAACTAGAAAATCCACACATAGACACATAATAAGGCCAGGTGCAGTGGCTCACACCTGTAATCGAGCACTTTGGGAGGCCAAGGCAGGAGGATCACTCGAGCTCAGGTTGAGACCAGAGTGAGCAACACAGGGAGACACTGTCTCTGCAAAATTAAAAAAATTTTGCCAGGTGTGGTGGCTCATACTTGTGGTCCCAGCTTCACGGGGGCTGAGGTGGGAGGATCACTTGAGCCCAGGAGGTTAAGGCTCCAGTGAGCTGTGATCGTGCAACAGAGCAAAACCTTGTCTCAAAAAAAAGGAAAAAGAAAAAAGACATTTAACAGGAAAACTGGAAATGCTAGCTGACAGAGAGAAAAATAGTCCAAGGAACAATTTGCTGTTTCTAGTCAGAGGACCAGAAAGGAGGTTGGAGGCTATGGGACAAAACCCTTTTTAATTTAATTGCAGTATTCTAAGAGAGCCTCAGGAAAGATGCAGTAAGACCCACCGCCCCACCAGGAGAACCATGGGTAATGACTTGGAACCTTCTGGACTTTCCTTGCTCTACATCAATCCCGCAGCAGTAAAGAGGTATCACTCTTCTCTTCCCCCTGGTGCACTAGTGGCAGACATTGCAGGGCAGAACACTGGCAATGGGGAGGCTAACGCCCTGACTTTCTAGCCAAAAACCAAGAATGGGGTTCTAGAAACCAGAGTATAGGTAAGATCACAAATAGGAGGGAACTGAAGAAAAGGAACCCTTAAATCTGTCAATAAAATCCTGGGATCATCTCACAAGCTGTGTATGTGTGAAACTAACCAGAAGCAGCTGAGCAAAGGTTCTGAACACTGAATTACAGTGTAGGCCACTGTCCAAGTTTCAGATTGGCCACTAGATGGTGCACAACTGGGGCAAAGAACAGCTTAACAAAGGCAGTGAAAACTAACATTGGAACCACAGCCACCAAAAAAAGTGGCCAGGATGTGTGCTCTGAAACTTAACTGAATTGATGGTCTGCTAAAACAAAACAAAACAAAAACATTCTTATGAAGATTTAAACAGGATAGAGAATATCATAATATTCCAAATATATCCCAGAAACAACCCAAAATGATTGGACAAAGAACTTGTGAAACCTAAGCAACTCTCTAGGGAAAAGACAATGAACAAGAGCCAACTCTAAGGTTACCCAAATGTCAGAATTATCAGAAAAAGACTTAAAACTAGTTATTTTATTTTTTTTATTTATTTTTGAGACAGTCTCTATCACCCAGGCTAGAGTGCAGTGATACAATCTTGGCTCACTGCAACCTCCACCCCCAGGGTGCAAGTGATTCTCCTGTCTCAGCCTCCTGAGTAGCTGTGACTACAGGTGTGTACCACCACGCCTAGATAATTTTTTGTATTTTTAATAGAGACAGAGTTTCACCACGTTGGCCAGGCTGGTCTCAAACTCCTGACCTCAAGTGATCTGCCTGCCTGGGCCTCCCAAAGTGCTGGGATTACAGGCATAAGCCAGCACACCTGGCCGTTAAACTAGTTATTTTAATCATGCTACACAAAGAAGACATTTCTCCAAAGGAAATATATAAAGGGAAACACTGTTGAAATAAATGGAAAGCTAAAAGTCTCAGCATAGAAGCTATAAAAAGAAACAAGTGGAAATTGTAGAACTGAAAATACAATAACAAAATTTACTGGAAGGTCTCAACACAATGAAGATGACTGAGGGAAGAGTCAGTAAATTTGAAGATACATGAGCAGAAATTATCTAGTCTGAATGACAGAGAAAAAAGTGAAAAAAATGAGAAGACCTTTGGGGATCTGTGGGACAATATGAAACAGTCTAATATTCATGTCTTAGGAGCCCAGAAAGAACAATTGGAAGAAAAAAATATCTGAAGAAATAATAGCTAAAAACTTCCAAACATCTGGCAAAAAACAAATATTCACATACATTTACATAGCATTCTATTTAAAGCCGGTCTGCTGGCACAGCAAATCCCAAAAAGGAAAACCACACCCAGGCACGTCATAATCAAAGTGATGAAACCAACTGTAAAGAAAATACTTTGAAAACAACTGGAAGAAAACAACACTTTGTATATAGGAGAACCAAAGATTTCAGTGATGGCAGATTTCTCATCAGAAACCATGGAGCAACATTTATAAAGTGCTTTTAAAAAGCAACAAAACTGTCAACACAGAATCCTTTATCCAGCAAATATATTCTTTAGGAAAGAAAATGAAATAAAGACATTTTCTTTTTTTTCTTTACTTTTTTTTTTTTTATGAGATGGAGTCTCACTCTGTTGCCCAGGCTGGAATGGATTGGTGCGATCTCAGCTCACTGCAACCTCCGCCTCCCGGTTCAAGCAGTTCTCCTGTCTGAGCCTCCAGAGGAGTAGCTGGGATTACAGGTGCGTGGTACCACGCCCAGCTAATTTTTTTATGTTTGTAGTAGAGACGAGTTTCACCATGTTGGTCAGGATGGTCTCAAACTCCTGACCTCAGGTGATCTGCCTGCTTCGGCCTCCCAAAGTGCTGAGATTAGAGGCATGAGCCACCATACCTGGCTGAAATAAAGACATTGTCAGAAGAAGGAAAGCTAAAATAATTCATTGCTAGTAGTCCTCCTTTAACAGAAATGGTAAAGGAAGTTCATGGGGAAGGAAAATGATTGCAAAGAAGGAAGAGCAACCAAAATGGCAAATCTCTGGATAAACCAAATAGACTTACATGTTTGTTAAAATATATGTAACTGCTGAAATAAAAAAATTGTAACATCATCTTTTGGGATTTTCAATGCATATAGATGTAA